TGGCGGGTACCTATAATCCCAGATACTTAGGAGGCTGAGGCAGGAGAATCGCTTGAACCCAGGAGGCAGAAGTTGCAGTGAGCCCAGATCGCGCCACTGCACTCCAGCCTGGCAACAGAGAGAGACTCCGTCTCAAAAAAAAAAAAAAAAAAAAAAAAGGTACAGATGGTAATCATATATGTATACTTTATATCAAAAATAAATAATTTTTTTTAAAAATTCCAGAGGTCTTTCAAGTGAAACACAATATTTTTTTCAAGCAGAAAACCTAAGTCCGAAGGAGGACTGATGCCCTCCTACCCACTTCTGGCCACCCTATCCCATACATTTACTTAGGGACTTATTTAGGGACACGCAGAACATCCTCCTACACAGCTCAGTGCGTTTCCAGTCCCTGCAGCGCCCAGTAGCTAAGACTGGCTTCTCTATAAGTATTTTATAGATTGAACCTAAAGAATGGCAACGATTTCTAACATCTATAGAATTTTTACGAAGTCACTTCGCTCTGATATTGAAGAATACAACGCTGTTCTTCTTATCCTGTATGTTCAGGCCTGTTTCAGCTTGCAAGTAATACGGGAAGTGAACTTCACCTCGAGGATGATCTACTGAAAAGGAAGAGAGTCGCCCACACACTCCCCCTTCAGCTCAAAACTACAGACAAAGCGAAGCTCAGGAGACTCCGTTCGCACAAAACGCTTAAGATGGGATTCGAACCACCAAACACCCAACAGAAGTTCCCCATATGACTCACCGCGTGAGCCCACCTGGAGCCGCACACTCTCCGCAGCCTCAGCCAGCAGAGTGGCGCTAAACCTGCAGATACAAACTCCACCCTCAGCCAATCAAAACCCCCTCCCCTGCCGCCGGACCAATGAGGAGCAGCAGATGTGGCCGTCAGGCGCCGCCTCAATGCCTCCTGGGAGTTGTAGTTTAGAAGGGAGAGCGGAACTTAGAACCCGGGTTCCCCTCGGGTGATCCCGCCCCCTCGACTCCCCAGCCAATCAGCAACATTAGTCTGGTTAGACGCTCTCTTTGCTTTTCCCCACGAGTGACCACGGCTAGATAGGCCGCCGGCCAGATGTGGCGGGGGAGAGCCGGGGCTTTGCTCCGGGTGTGGGGGTTTTGGCCGACAGGGGTTCCCAGAAGGAGACCGCTAAGCTGCGATGCTGCGTCGCAGGCGGGAAGCAATTATCCCCGCTGTTGGAACTGCGGCGGCCCATGGGGCCCCGGGCGGGAGGACAGGTTCTTCTGCCCACAGTGCCGAGCGCTGCAGGCACCTGACCCCACTCGAGACTACTTCAGCCTTATGGACTGGTACGAGCGACGGTTTCGGGAAACGGGCCCGGGCGAGAGACACGTCGAGGTCTGGCCTGCGAGAGGGGAGGACGGATCTGGTGTATAAATTTAATCTCCCAATTTCCTTCCAGCAACCGTTCCTTCAGAGTTGATACAGCGAAGCTCCAGCACAGGTACCAGCAACTGCAGCGTCTTGTCCACCCAGATTTCTTCAGCCAGAGGTCTCAGGTAGCTTATTGGCCAACCCCAATAATCCCCAAGGTAATAGTACTATCTTCATCTCCACTAACAGACTGAAAAGGACTTCTCAGAGAAGCATTCGACCCTGGTGAATGATGCCTATAAGACCCTCCTGGCCCCCCTGAGCAGAGGACTGTACCTTGTAAGGTGATTTCCCAACACTTCTGTGTATGACAACTTATTTTTCTTGCTTTCTACCCCAATAGCTAAAGCTCCATGGAATAGAGATTCCTGAAAGGACAGATTATGAAATGGACAGGCAATTCCTCATAGAAATAATGGAAATCAATGAAAAACTCGCAGAAGCTGAAAGTGAAGCTGCCATGAAAGAGATTGAATCCATTGTCAAAGGTGAAAGATAAAATAGCACTGAATGTATTTCAGGAAAAATTAACAGAATGGTTTTCTTTTTCAGCTAAACAGAAAGAATTTACTGACAATGTGAGCAGTGCTTTTGAACAAGGTACTTTCTTTTCTTCACTTTCTTAAATATGGAAGCCTGACTTCAGTGTCTCTGTCTATTTCAGATGACTTTGAAGAAGCCAAGGAAATTTTGACAAAGATGAGATACTTTTCAAATATAGAAGAAAAGATCAAGTTAAAGAAGATTCCCCTTTAATTGTGGATAGTTTAAAGTTTAAAAAATAAAGTTCTTGCTGGGCACAGTGGCTCACACCTGTAATCCCAGCACTTTGGGAGGCTGAGGTGGGTGGATGACAAGGTCAGGAGTTCAAGACCAGCTTGGCCAACATAGTGAAACCCCGTCTCTGCTGAAAATACAAAAATTAGCCGGGCATGGTGGCGCGTGCCTGTAATCCCAGCTACTTGGTAGGCCGAGGCAGGAGAATCGCTTAAACCCGTGAGGTGGAGGTTGCAGTGAGCAGAGATCACGCAACTGCACTCCAGCTTGGGCAACAGAGTGAGACTTAATCTTGAAAAATAAATAAATGAAAAATAAAATTCTTGTATATTTCTTTTCTGGCTTCTGGTAA